GCCATCGAAAATAACTTAAGTCACTTAAGCTGTACTTGGGATAATCAGGTTATTTAATGAGGTGATAACTGAGGTGACTACAAAAGAAAAGTCTGGGATTGGGTGTGTGAGCAAGGTGCATGGGGACAGTGGTATGTTCTAGGTTGAAGGCTCACCCTAGGCCAAGCACCGTGGCACCTGTTTTACAATATCATAACTTTAATATCACATCCTTGCAAGATATGTAGCTTCGTTTTACTGAGGAAAGCTCAGAAAAGTTAAATAACTCGCCCTTGGGCACACATGACTGGAAAGAAATTGGGATTTTTATTTTAGTAAGTAAGTTGGTCAGGCACAAGGGCGACTCAGCAGAGGGAACTTCAAGGAAGTGTGAGACAACAGCTGGAGCCCTGAGCTGGGAGAGTGGAGGACGAATTATAAAGAGTTTTATGCCTGCCATAATGAGAAGCTTGTCCTTGAACTTGAGGGCAATGCTGAGAGTGCAAAGGACTTTAAGCAGGCCCTACACAGTGGCAGCCAAGCAGGTCATAAAGAGCAAGATGATGCCCAGGCAGATCAGGGATTCTCTATCTACAGAGCGTCCGCCTACCAGCTCCTTCACAGCAGCGGATTTTGCTGCAAGAGAAGAGGCAGCAGGCCAGGCCTTTTCCTTCGCCCACAGCGCCTACGTCGAAGGCTCCCAGGCTGGTTGCTCCACTGGCTGCTTGAGGTCCCCTCTTTCCAGACCCGCCGAACTGGCGGCCGGTGCTGTGGCCGATCCCGCGCCGCTGCCTCGGGCCTTGGGGGGCAGCGCCACCCGGCCAACCCGCCTCTGCAGCGTTCCTGGCGTCAGCCCCTATCCTCCAGCTTCCTCCGCCCCAACCTAGGGTAGAACCCCAAACTCCAGTCCCAGTCCACTTCCGCAGCTTCCTCCCCTCAGCATGGCAGGTCGGATCACGTGCGGGTTCTGTCACGTGACATCAGGTCACGTGAGGCCGGTCACGCCCCGGGCAGCTTGGCTGGGGCTAGGCTTCCGGGGCTCTGCAGTCCTCGGCGTGTGCTGGCAGCTTCGGAGCCCACCGAGCCGGGCGGCTAGGATGGTGAGGGCGCCGGGCAGGAGAGAGGCCGGCCTCTCAGCTTCTCTTCTCGTTTTTTTCGCTGCAGATGAACCGGACGACCCCCGACCAGGAGCTGGCGCCAGCGTCGGAGCCCGTGTGGGAGCGGCCGTGGTCGGTGGAGGAGATCCGCAGGAGCAGCCAGAGCTGGTCGCTGGCGGCCGACGCGGGCGTGAGAGGCGGGCCCCGGGGACGCGAGAGCGGTGATACTACTGTATGTTTATTTTTTAAAATAGCTACTACAGTTTCTACAGGAATTCTCACAGCAAACTATCTCTAGGACCCATGAAATCAAGAAACAAGTGGACGGACTAATTCGGGAAACCAAAGCCACAGATTGTCGCCTGCATAATGTCTTCAATGACTTCCTTATGCTCTCTAATACCCAGTTCATTGAGAATGTGAGTTATTTAGTTATATTATCATTCCTTTTCCTTTTAACATTGAGTTTGCTTCCATATTTAGCGTGTATATGATGAAGAAGTGGAGGAGCCAGTACTCAAGGCTGAGGCAGAAAAAACAGAGCAGGTACTTGTATAAAATCACTCTTAGCTGAGTTTGAGACCCATACTGCATGGTATTTATTTTGTAGGAGAAGACACGAGAGCAGAAAGAAGTAGATCTCATTCCTAAAGTCCAGGAGGCTGTGAACTATGGCTTACAAGTATTGGACAGTGCCTTTGAGCAACTTGATATCAAAGCAGGAAACTCAGACTCCGAGGAAGATGATGCTAATGGGCGGGTGGAACTGATCCTTGAACCAAAGGTGAAGACATTCAACTTAAATATTTATTGCACGTTTGACAGCCTATTCCTTTCATGATGTACAGGATCTATACATTGATCGTCCTTTACCATATCTCATTGGGTCAAAGCTGTTCATGGAACAAGAAGATGTAGGTCTTGGAGAGCTGTCCAGTGAAGGTACTTTTCTTCACCAAATAATTTTGTTCCTTGGTGTGGTGACCCTTATCTCTCTTCTCAACAGAAGGCTCTGTAGGCAGTGATCGTGGCAGTATTGTGGACACTGAGGAAGAGAAAGAAGAGGAGGTAAGGGCTGTTTGGTATGACCAGGTCACGGTTTTAACAACAAAGCCTTTTCTTCCCCACAAAGGAGTCAGATGAAGATTTTGCCCATCATAGTGACAATGAACAAAACCGGGTAAGGCTCATATATTGAAATGACTTTGTTTTAGTAGTTCTAATTTGGTATTTTATACTCTTAGCACACCACACAAATGAGTGATGAGGAAGAGGATGATGATGGCTGTGACCTTTTCGCTGACTCTGAGAAGGAGGAGGAAGATATTGAGGACATTGAAGAAAATACTAGACCTGTAAGGAAGGCTGTAGTTGCTATCACTTGGCAAAAAGCGATTCTTTTGATTTCTCCTGCTGTAGAAAAGAAGCAGACCTACATCGTTTGCAGATGAGCTGGCTGCCCGCATCAAGGGGGATGCCGTGGGTCGAGTGGACGAGGAGCCGACAAGTGAGCCCCAGCCGCGTTGATGGGGAGTAGGGAGTACTATTAAAACTGTGAACTGTTCTTCAAGCCTTACCCTCAGGAGAAGCAAAACCTCGGAAGACACTCAAAGAGAAGAAGGAAAGGAGAACTCCTTCAGACGGTGGGCCTTTTCCCTCAATTCTGTTATTTTAGCTCCCTGCAAAACATTGCTTTCTGTTTGCTAGATGAAGAGGATAACTTATTCGCACCCCCCAAGCTGACCGACGAGGACTTCTCGCCATTTGGCTCTGGAGGTGGCCTGTTCAGTGGGGGCAAGGGGCTCTTTGATGATGAGGACGAGGAGGTGAGTCCATGGCACCCAGCAACACTCCCTGCGAATTCTTTGTCATATACCTTATTTCAACCAGAGTGACCTCTTCACGGAAGCCCCCCAGGATCGGCAAGCTGGAGCCTCTGTTAAGGAGGGTAAGCTGGGGCTGGGCAGCTGCGTCTCCGTGTAAAATGGTTACCCCTTGCTTTCTCATTCTAGAGTCTTCATCATCCAAACCTGGAAAGAAAATCCCAGCAGGAGCTGTTTCTGTATTTTTAGGTAACATAACTTAGGTTTGTTTTCTAAAAACTCAGCTGTGGCTGTCTTGTCTTTCCACCCACAGGAGACACGGATGTGTTTGGTGCTGCCTCCGTTCCATCAATGAAGGAGCCACAGAAGCCTGAGCAGCCCACTCCAAGGAAAAGCCCCTATGGTCCCCCTCCCACTGGCCTCTTTGATGATGATGATGGTGATGATGATGACGACTTTTTCTCGGCACCCCACAGCAAACCTTCTAAAACAGGTATGTGTTCCTGCCTCCGTTTCTAGGACTTCAGTGTCATTTTATGCCTTGGTATTTTTTACAGGCAAAGTCCAATCCACTGCCGATATCTTTGGTGACGAAGAAGGAGATCTGTTCAAAGAAAAAGCCGTAGCATCGCCAGAAGCCACTGTGAGTCAGACAGATGAAAATAAAGCAAGAGCAGAAAAAAAGGTGAGCAGGAGGGAAGACTTAACGCAGGAGCACTTCCCCACCCCCCCCCCCACCCCCGACAAAGGTTACCTTATCTTCCAGCAAAAATCTCAAGCCCTCATCAGAAACAAAGACTCAAAAAGGCTTATTTTCAGATGAGGAGGACTCTGAGGTATGGAATTCTTTTGCTTAGTTGTGGGTATTGTTAACCAGCAACTTTAATTTCAATCCAACAGGATTTGTTTTCTTCTCAAAGTGCGAGTAAGTTAAAAGGTGCGTCTCTGCTGCCTGGCAAGCTCCCCACGTTGGTTTCCCTGTTTGATGATGAAGATGAAGAGGTAAACATTGTTATTGTAACACTAGATAATTTTTGTCTTACCTTTCTGCCATTTGCTTTTCTAGGATAATCTTTTTGGGGGTACAGCTGCTAAGAAGCAGACATTGTGTCTACAAGCTCAGAGAGAAGAGAAAGCAAAAGCCTCCGAGCTCTCCAAAAAGAAAGCATCTGCCCTGTTGTTCAGCAGTGATGAGGAGGTGAGCTGAGGTTTCTGCTAAAGAAGAGGGGACTGGAGTTTTAATATATATTTTATGTTTTAAGGACCAGTGGAATATTCCTGCTTCACAGACCCACTTAGCATCTGACAGCAGGTCTAAAGGAGAACCCAGGGATTCTGGGACCCTCCAGAGCCAGGAGGCCAAGGCTGTGAAAAAGACCAGTCTCTTTGAGGAAGACGAAGAAGATGATCTTTTTGCCATTGCCAAGGACAGGTGAGATAGTCATTGGAAGGAGTCCCTCACTCTCCTTAATTTGACCTTTTGTTTGTTTGTGTAGCCAAAAGAAGACCCAGAGAGTGTCACTCCTCTTTGAAGACGATGTTGATAGCGGAGGCTCTCTGTTTGGCTCTCCTCCCACATCTGTTCCTCCTGCAACAAAGGTATTCTTCATCTCTTAGTCCCAGGAAATGTCGTTGTGGATGTCATGTACTCTTCTTTTGGTAGAAAAAAGAGACTGTCTCTGAGGCACCACCTTTGCTGTTCAGCGATGAAGAAGAGAAGGAGGCACAACTTGGAGTGAAGTCTGTGGATAAGAAGGTTGAGAGTGCCAAGGAGTCATTAAAATTTGGGAGAACTGATGTGGCTGAGTCAGAAAAGGTGGACTTTTTTCTCTTGTATACTTGAATGCATTATTTTTTCCCCCTATTATTTTCATTTTCAGGAAGGACTTTTGACTAGATCTGCTCAGGAAACAGTCAAGCATTCTGATTTATTTTCTTCATCATCCCCATGGGACAAAGGAACCAAGCCTAGAACCAAAACTGTTCTTAGCTTGTTTGATGAGGAAGAGGATAAAATGGAAGATCAAAACATTATCCAGGCTCCACAGAAAGAAGTAGGAAAGGTAAGCAAAAAGCAATAGTGGTTCAAGTCTCTTAATCACACATGACCTTCCCTCCTGTTCCCAGGGCCGCGATCCTGATGCCCACCCCAAGAGCACAGGTGTCTTCCAGGATGAAGAGCTGCTTTTCAGCCACAAGCTCCAAAAGGACAATGACCCAGATGTTGACCTTTTTGCTGGCACCAAAAAAACCAAGGTCAGTTCCAAATGGTTCCCCACAGTATGACTTGGATATTGAACTTGGGTCTTGTTTATTCTAGCTGTTAGAGCCAAGTGTTGGGAGCCTGTTTGGGGATGATGAAGATGATGATCTTTTCAGCTCTGCCAAGTCCCAGCCTTTGGTACCAGCCTTTTGTTCTCAATACTGGGTTGTGATGGCTTTTTGGTATTTTTTTTCTTTTGAAGGTACAAGAGAAAAAGAGAGTAGTGAAAAAAGACCACTCTGTTGACTCTTTCAAAAACCAGAAACATCCTGAATCCATTCAAGGTAGTAAAGAAAAAGGCATATGGAAGCCGGAAACACCTCAGGTTAGAAATCCTCTTTAAGGATTTTCAGCTCTATGGATTTTTAACTGGATGTAATTTTACACAGGACTCATCAGGTCTCGCTCCATTTAAAACCAAAGAACCATCCACTCGGATCGGGAAGATACAAGTAATTAAAACACTGGAATCTTCATTGCCTGCAACAAATACAGAGTTTCATTTTTCTTCTTTAGGCAAATTTAGCGATCAACCCAGCGGCCTTGCTGCCCACAGCGGCTTCCCAGATCTCTGAAGTAAAGCCTGTTTTGCCAGAATTGGCTTTTCCTTCATCTGAACACAGAAGGAGCCACGGTCTGGAAAGTGTGCCTGTCCTTCCCGGGAGTGGGGAGGCCGGTGTGAGTTTTGATCTTCCAGCTCAGGCAGACACCTTACACAGTGCAAACAAGGTGATGAAACCATCTTTGCTTCCTTGCTCTCTTCAGATCAATGTGTGTTTTTTTGCCATTGCAGAGCCGTGTCAAGATGAGAGGGAAGCGTAGACCGCAGACCCGTGCAGCTAGGCGGCTGGCTGCTCAGGAGTCCAGCGAGACTGAGGACATGAGCGTCCCCAGAGGACCCATTGCACAGTGGGCTGATGGCGCCATTTCCCCAAATGGCCATCGGCCACAGCTCAGAGCAGCCAGTGGAGAAGACAGCACTGAGGAGGCCCTGGCAGCTGCCGCTGCACCTTGGGAAGGTGGTCCTGTGCCTGGAGTGGACAGAAGCCCCTTTGCAAAGTCTCTGGGTCATTCCAGAGGGGAGGCTGACCTTTTTGATTCTGGGGACATCTTTTCCACGGGCACTGGATCTCAGTCTGTGGAGAGAACAAAACCCAAGGCAAAGATAGCAGAGAATCCTGCCAACCCACCAGTGGGTGGTAAAGCAAAGAGCCCCATGTTTCCTGCTCTAGGTGAGGCCAGCAGTGATGATGATCTCTTTCAGTCTGCTAAACCAAAACCAGCAAAGAAAACAAATCCCTTTCCTCTCCTGGAAGATGAGGATGACCTCTTTACAGATCAGAAAGTCAAGAAGAATGAGACAAAATCCAATAGTCAGCAGGATGTCATATTAACAACACAAGATATTTTTGAGGTAATAGGACTTAACACGTTTTTGTGTCTGTTCATTATTTTGTATGTATTTTTGGCTTAACAAGGATGATATATTTGCTACGGAAGCAATTAAACCCTCTCAGAAAACCAGAGAGAAGGAGAAAACATTGGAATCTAATTTATTTGATGATAACATTGATATCTTTGCTGACTTAACTGTAAAACCAAAAGAAAAGTCCAAAAAGAAAGTGGAAGCCAAGTCTATATTTGATGATGATATGGGTAAGTTTGGTTTTCTACATCTGACCTAGAGATCAGCAACCGTTCTTCTTTTTTCTTTCTAAAGATGACATCTTCTCCTCTGGTATCCAGGCTAAGACAACCAAACCAAAAAGCCGATCTGCACAGGCCGCACCTGAACCAAGATTTGAACACAAGGTGTCCAACATCTTTGATGATCCCCTGAATGCCTTTGGAGGCCAGTAGAGCACACAGGGTATCCACATGTTACCCTGCAGCTACATTGTTGAGTTAGTGATGATGTTGTATATGCTGATGGTCTTAACTGGATTACAAAAAGCAAATACTAGAACAGCTAGCTCATCGTTCACCCAATGTACTTGGTATTTTTCTGCACTGGTTTAATCATGCTTAATACTACAAAACAAAAATAAATATTTCACAGTGGTTGGTTTGTTTTGTTTTTAAACCACAGTTTGATTTAGTTAGCCTTGCTGGGGCCATAATATGCTTCAGGGTGTGTAAAAGAAGAAATCTCTTTGTGGCTTTCATGGGCAGGGAATCCCAGAGATAGCAAATGCCACCTGACCAGAAGTCTTTGTTATATGGATGGGAACCCTAACTTAGGGCCTGGGCAGGGGAAAGAGAAAGAAGGTGAGAGATTATACTTCATGAGTCTTAGCAATATGGGAGCAGGTTTTCACTGAATTCTGAGGGTGCCTCTGCATGTCCTCCAAGGCAAAGTTTGGCAAACTGTGGCCCCCCCACTGTCATATTTTGTTAATAAAATTTTATTGGAACACAACCACATTCATTTGTTTACTTACTGTCTATTGCTGCTC